AAAATAATACCTAAAATTATTTGTCAAGAATCCTGTGTTGGAAAGTAAGTTAATTAAAACAATTCACCCCAACATACGCTTCTATAATTATTGTAAGAATTTCTATATCCACTATACCGTGTACTTATTTTTCAGGGCTTTTTCTATATTTTTGCAACTCTTTCTTCCCCTTTAAATTAAAACTTATTATAATAACAAAACTGTGCTTCCCCAAACCAAGAAATATACACAGTTCCCAAAATCCCGGATTCTTTGTGGTGTTGAGAAGCTGAAATATCTGGCCTCTACTATAAATACAAGTCCCATTGATTAAAATACCCGGAAAAAATACGGAAAGAAAATCACTAAGAGTTTGTGTCGAACCGTCAAGAAACCACAACAAAAAAAAGAGGCCCTGAGCAACGGAGGAAATGAAGGACTTTCCCGACCTGTCACTGGTATTGGGGACTGAGGGAAACGTTGACAGCTTTGAAGCTGCCCCGCGACGAGCGGGAAAGAGGAGCGCGGGGAGTTTCCGACCCGTAGTGCGCCTTTGTCCCTGCCGGCAGGTGCGACAAGGCTACTGGGCCCATCCGGAGGCCAGCCGCCGCGCCCCGCCCAACCCCGCGCGCCCGGCCCGACCCGCGCGTCCCCACGGCCGGGGCGGGGCTTCCGCCGCGGCTCCCGCCCGCCCGGGCCCACACAAAGGCCCGGCAGCTGACCAAGGGGGAGCGGCCCCACCCGCCCTGGGCCCGGCCTTACCCAGCCGCTCCGCCGCCTGCAGCCCCGGCCGCGGTCACCGACCGCCGCGCCCCGCCCCGTGGCCGCCACGGCTGCTGCTATTGCTCCTCCGGCCGCGGCCGCTGCCGTCGCTTCGGCACCCGCCGCCCTCACCTCCCTTACCCCTCCCGGTGCCGCCGCAAAACCAGTCCCGCGGCCGCCAAGCGATCCCTGCTCCGCGCGACACTGCGTGCCCGCGCACGCAGAGAGGCGGTGACGCACTTTACGGCGGCAGCGTAAGTGCGTGACGCTCGTCAGTGGCTTCAGTTCACACGTGGCGCCAGCGGAGGCAGGTTGATGTGTTTGTGCTTCCTTCTACAGCCAATATGAAAAGGCCTAGTAAGTGGGGTCGGGAGGCGGGCGTGGAGGGACCCACGTCTGGAAGTTGCTGCAGCCACCACGACGCTCTTCTACGGCTACGGCTTTGTCTCTGCTGGTATGGGGGTGGGAGCCTACGCGTAGGCCTTGGGTTAACAGATTTGTGATGTGTTTCTTTGTAGAGTTAAAGAAAGCAAGTAAACGCATGACCTGCCATAAGCGGTATAAAATCCAAAAAAAGGTAAGTGTAGTGCTTGAGAGAGCTGTACCAAATGTAAGCAGACAAAATCTCTTTATTTTAATAGGTTCGAGAACATCATCGAAAATTAAGAAAGGAGGCTAAAAAGCGGGGTCACAAGAAGCCTAGGAAAGACCCAGGAGTTCCAAACAGTGCTCCCTTTAAGGAGGCTCTTCTTAGGGAAGCTGAGCTAAGGAAACAGAGGGTAAGTTATGTTAGCCAGAATTTTCATTGAGTTGGTTCACCTATTTCCCTTATGGCTCTGACAGCTTGAAGAACTAAAACAGCAGCAGAAACTTGACAGGCAGAAGGAACTAGAAAAGAAAAGAAAACTTGAAACTAATCCTGATATTAAGCCATCAAATGTGGAACCTATGGAAAAGGTATGATTAGGTCTCTTTATGAATGAGAGATCAATTTTGTGTTATTTCCCCCTTTATCCTCTAGGAGTTTGGGCTTTGCAAAACTGAGAACAAAGCCAAGTCGGGCAAACAGAATTCAAAGAAGCTGTACTGCCAAGAACTTAAAAAGGTATCTTAGCCTAGGTCAGTGTCTGACAGTAGTAATGTAGTTCTGGTCATTTTTTCCTTGATAGGTGATTGAAGCCTCCGATGTTGTCCTAGAGGTGTTGGATGCCAGAGATCCTCTTGGTTGCAGATGTCCTCAGGTAGAAGAGGCCATTGTCCAGAGTGGACAGAAAAAGCTGGTACTTATATTAAATAAATCAGGTGAGTAAAGAGGGTACCCTTTGTCTTCTGTGGCCGCAAATGTCTTATTTCTAATTGCTATCAGATCTGGTACCAAAGGAGAATTTGGAGAGCTGGCTAAATTATTTGAAGAAAGAATTGCCAACAGTGGTGTTCAGAGCCTCAACAAAACCAAAGGATAAAGGGAAGATAACCAAGGTATCCTTTATTAGTGGTAAGAAATGTGATTCTGCCAGAATAATTCAACTATTTGGAATTTTAGCGTGTGAAGGCAAAGAAGAATGCTGCTCCATTCAGAAGTGAAGTCTGCTTTGGGAAAGAGGGCCTTTGGAAACTTCTTGGAGGTTTTCAGGAAACTTGCAGCAAAGCCATTCGGGTTGGAGTAATTGGTGAGTTTCAGTTCATTACTTTTTACTTTTTATTTTTATATCTGGATTTCCCATTTATTTGTAGGTTTCCCAAATGTGGGGAAAAGCAGCATTATCAATAGCTTAAAACAAGAACAGATGTGTAATGTTGGTGTATCCATGGGGCTTACAAGGTAAATGGAGGTGTCCATAATTGTAATATTATTGCCCCCATCAATTCCATCGCTCTTCTTTCAGGAGCATGCAAGTTGTCCCCTTGGACAAACAGATCACAATCATAGATAGTCCGAGCTTCATCGTATCTCCACTTAATTCCTCCTCTGCGCTTGCTCTGCGAAGTCCAGCAAGTATTGAAGTAGTAAAACCGATGGAGGCTGCCAGTGCCATCCTTTCCCAGGCTGATGCTCGACAGGTAAAAGGACCCCTTCTCATGAGCTCCTTGGAGGACAGCTCCTTTGTTTGGTTTTTTTTTTAAGGTAGTACTGAAATATACTGTCCCAGGCTACAGGAATTCTCTGGAATTTTTTACTGTGCTTGCTCAGAGAAGAGGTATGCACCAAAAAGGTGGAATCCCAAATGTTGAAGGTGCTGCCAAACTGCTGTGGTCTGAGTGGACAGGGTAAGCTTTCTTTTCTGTTGGCATTTTGGTGACTTCTTTTGACACATCTTATTTTTAATATCAGTGCCTCATTAGCTTACTATTGCCATCCCCCTACATCTTGGACTCCTCCTCCATATTTTAATGAGAGTATTGTGGTAGACATGAAAAGCGGCTTCAATCTGGAAGAACTGGAAAAGAACAATGCACAGAGCATAAGAGGTGAGAATTGTGTGTCGCTGCTGTCTTCATCAACCTGTTTACATGGGCTTGCTTTCTTTCCCAGCCATCAAGGGCCCTCATTTGGCCAATAGCATCCTTTTCCAGTCTTCCGGTCTGACAAATGGAATAATAGAAGAAAAGGACATACATGAAGAATTGCCAAAACGGAAAGAAAGGAAGCAGGAGGAGAGGGAGGATGACAAAGACAGTGACCAGGAAACTGTTGATGAAGAAGTTGATGTAAGTGTGTCCTCCATGAGTTAAAACTGAAGCTAATCCAGCACTATTTTTCTTTGTCACACAGGAAAACAGCTCAGGCATGTTTGCTGCAGAAGAGACAGGGGAGGCACTGTCTGAGGAGACTACAGCAGGTGAGGCAGGCAAAAGGGGTTCTAACGAAGCATTTGAAAATCTCTTTATTTTCCTGCAATATAGGTGAACAGTCTACAAGGTCTTTTATCTTGGATAAAATCATTGAAGAGGATGATGCTTATGACTTCAGTACAGATTATGTGTAACAGAACAATGGCTTTTTATGATTTTTTTTTTAACATTTTAAGCAGACTGCTAAACTGTTCTCTGTATAAGTTATGGTATGCATGAGCTGTGTAAATTTTGTGAATATGTATTATATTAAAACCAGGCAACTTGGAATCCCTAAATTCTGTAAAAAGACAATTCATCTCATTGTGAGTGGAAGTAGTTATCTGGAATAAAAAAAGAAGATACCTATTGAAAAATGTAAGTTTTATTTACAGATCAGGCCACAGGT